TCTTTCTTATTCATATATTGTTGACTTTATCTCCGTATACATGAGCAACTCTTTACTCTTATCTTTCTCTTACATGACCTTTCACGGCAAGTAGAAGTAAAATCTTTTCTTTATTCCCACAATCCTTTAGGTTTTAAACTAATGTCTCATTAAATTTAGGGAAGGGAGTAGGACATAAAAAGTATACAAACCTTAGCAATTAGCTTTAAAAAGAGTCAACATAAGCATACTTTAATACAAACTACGTACTGCTTAATTCTGCATATAGTCCTGAATGAAGATCCTTAATTAATAGCCGCTTGTTAAATAGAGGAGCTCTTAGGTTAAGAACAGAAGTATTGTTCTTATGCCTCCCTGGACAGTATTATAGCAGACTAGCAATCCAGAGTGGGTCTGAGACTTCCCACTGCAAGTCCAAGTTCGGGATGTAAGCTTGGCCACTTTCTGGTGAGGCTTCTCTTGCTAGCTTATAGCTTACAGCCATCTCTCTGCATGTAAGCCAGGCTCCAAGGGGCATGCCTTTTAATTCTAATCCATGATCAATGGCACTGAACTTTTACAATTTTATGCACTTAAACCTCACTCCAGGTGGATAGTGGCTCCTAGTGGAATTCCTTTTCTGTATCTCTGAGTCCTCCCTCCTGAGGAATGAGACTTTTTACTCTTCTGAGTAATTCTGAGCCGCCTCCATTTGGTGCCGCTCATCTTTCTGTTTTGGGTAACTCAGAGCCCTACACCCTTTGAAACTGAGTCCAAGTCCTCCATCATCTTTGTGACCTAGATCTCTTCCTTCTCTATGTGACACTGGACACTACTCATTTGCATTTTAGCAAAGAGCTGCAAAGTTTAGGTTCATTGATGGAATATGACAATCCATATCATCTGTGAAGAGGACAGACTAACCTGAAAGAGCCAGAGAGGATTTCCTAAATTGTGCTCTACGACAGACTAAATTGGGCAGAGACAAGAGACAGGTACAGTGAAGCAACAGGTAGAGGAGTAGATTAACGAGAAAAATATCACATCAGTGAGGAGATTCTATGTATCAACAGAAAGAACAAAGATCAGGGCTGCCTAATTGCTGACATGATGGGACTCACCGAGGGGGTGTTCCTGATTCTGTCTGGCACTCAGTTCACACTGGGAATTCTGGTCAATTGTTTCATTGAGTTGGTCAATGGTAGCAGCTGGTTCAAGACCAAGAGAATGTCTTTGTCTGACTTCATCATCACCACCCTGGCACTCTTGAGGATCATTCTGCTGTGTATTATCTTGACTGATAGTTTTTTAATAGAATTCTCTCCCAACACACATGATTCAGGGATAATAATGCAAATTATTGATGTTTCCTGGACATTTACAAACCATCTGAGCATTTGGCTTGCCACCTGTCTTGGTGTCCTCTACTGCCTGAAAATCGCCAGTTTCTCTCACCCCACATTCCTCTGGCTCAAGTGGAGAGTTTCTAGGGTGATGGTATGGATGCTGTTGGGTGCACTGCTCTTATCCTGTGGTAGTACCGCATCTCTGATCAATGAGTTTAAGCTCTATTCTGTCTTTAGGGGAATTGAGGCCACCAGGAATGTGACTGAACACTTCAGAAAGAAGAGGAGTGAGTATTATCTGATCCATGTTCTTGGGACTCTGTGGTACCTGCCTCCCTTAATTGTGTCCCTGGCCTCCTACTCTTTGCTCATCTTCTCCCTGGGGAGGCACACACGGCAGATGCTGCAAAATGGGACAAGCTCCAGAGATCCAACCACTGAGGCCCACAAGAGGGCCATCAGAATCATCCTTTCCTTCTTCTTTCTCTTCTTACTTTACTTTCTTGCTTTCTTAATTGCATCATTTGGTAATTTCCTACCAAAAACCAAGATGGCTAAGATGATTGGCGAAGTAATGACAATGTTTTATCCTGCTGGCCACTCATTTATTCTCATTCTGGGGAACAGTAAGCTGAAGCAGACATTTGTAGTGATGCTCCGGTGTGAGTCTGGTCATCTGAAGCCTGGATCCAAGGGACCCATTTTCTCTTAGAGTAACAGAGGGCATGGGGTGGAGCCCTTGAGCCTTTTGGCCTGGCTCAAGACTACAGGACTCTTCCTGACCTTCCTATGTTACCAGTTCCATAACATCAGTAGGAGAGAAACACTGACT